TTGAGCCCAGGAATTCAAGACCAGCATGGCATCAGACTGAAACAACGTTCTAAAAAATAAATTAATTGCTCAGGTGTGGTGTTCGCACCTGTAGTACCATCCACTTGAGAGGCTTCAGCATGAGGATTATTTGAGCCCAAGAGACCCAGACTTCAGTGAGGTATGGTCATGCCACTGCCATCCAGCCTGGGCGAGAAAGCCATACCCCGTCTGAAAAAAAAATTTATAAATAAAGATATAAAAATAGTTTATTTCTTTCACAACAGGCTTTTCTGAGACACATCTTCCATTAAGGGTGACATAGGACTGTGTGTTCCCAACGTTTCTCAATGCATGAGATTGTTTGGGCAAAAAAAAAACAAATGCTCTCTTAAGTCCCTTTATTTCCACTACAAACACCCTGTGGATGCGAGTACGAGAACAGCAGGAAAACCACGGTCAGCCTGCAAGTGGCAGACTCAATGGGCATGCTCCCTGCTAAGCAAGTTCCGGCTGCCCATGTGCCTTGCTGTCTGTCTTCTATCCCTGCAGAGCTGTGGAAGGAAACGTCATGACTTCTTTCTTGCCAACTATGACACAGCAGGTAGGTCAGCAGACCAGTCCTCCCAGAAGTTGAAGTGTCTGAGTGTGAGGGAAAGCAGAAAGGCTTCCCGTGGTTTGGACCACTCGGTCCATGGCCTCATATAGGTTGTCATCCTTCTACTAAAAGGCAGCGACATCACCATGGCCTTGCTGTTGTGGGGTCCTGGGCAGGGGAGGAAGTAAGGGCATAGAGGGGAGGAGGGTCAGATGAACACGGAATGAGTTGAAGGGTGACATTATTTGCAGTATTTCAGTCTCAGAGGCATAAAAAAACCACACAGAGAGGATGGATTCCAAAGTCCTTAGTGGGGGACCTTGGAAGGAGCAGAGAACAGGGCACGGGGGGACACTGAAGGGGCAGTGCAGCTCTTAAGGCAAGAGGCGACCTCACTGCGCATGCTCCTTGGGTGCCTCCTTAGTGCGCATGTTCATTGGGCACCTTGCCATTGGCCCTTCGCCCACCCGGGAGCTGTGATCCTGCACTTCGGGTCCCTGAGGTCTGGATTCTTTCTCCCCTACTGAGACGCAGCCAGTAGGTCCACAGGCCGATCCAACTGGGAGTTGAAGTGTGAGTGAGAGTGCGGAGGAGCCAGCGGGCTTGCCCCGCAGCTATGGGCCTTCTTGTCTTGTAGGGGTCAGGACGAAGGAAGAAGGAGGGCTTCGGAGTGCGACGGGGGTTAGGTGAAGCTGGGGCAATGCTGGGGTGCTGTTGGTGGTATTCCAGTCCCAGAAACGCCTGGAACTCCCAACAGAGGACAAATTCCAGACTCCTCAAGGGACATCAAGGCTGGAATGTCGTGGACGGTAAGGAAGGGGCCTAGAAAGTGGGAACACTCGCCTCCCAAAGTGCACACTATTCTGTTTGCAGACTGAAATATGAGTTGGCGAGGAAGAAGATATAGACCAAGACGATGTTTACGACTTGCTCAGCTGGTTGGGCCTATGCTTGTGAGTGACTTCACATTCGATTTTTTTCTACTCACACACACCACCACCCCCGCCCTTGTCCCAGGAGCCCAGTGTGCCAGAGCCTCAACAAGAAGAACCACCAACTGAAAGTCAGGATCATACACCTGGTCAGAAGAGAGAAGATGATCAGGGTGCAGCTGAGATTCAAGGTGCTGGGAAGGGAAAGAAGGAATGTCTATGGCTGCTCCAGTCCATATCCTTGGTATTTTTCAGTGCCTAACCTGGAAGCTGATCTCCAGGAGCTGTCTCAGTCAAAGACTGGGGATGAATGCGGAGATAGTCCTGATGTCCAGGGGAAGATTCTGCCAAAATCAGAGCAATTTAAAATGCCAGAAGGAGGTATGTTATCCATTAAGATTAAAAATTATGTGTAATGTTCCCTCCTGTTATGTTTCTATTGCAGGGGAAGGGAAACCACAGCTTTAAACGAAGACAACCAAAAGAATGCAAACTGGATTTATCCGAGATATTTGACTTTTAAAAATCTCAATAAAGTTTTCCAGTTTTCTCCAAAGAAGTATCACACATCTTTTGTTCATTTATTCT